CATGACAGTACCGACCACATAAAATAAACATTTATAAACATTAGATAAAATAATCCTTATAAGGTGCCATTCTCAGGACAATGTGCATAAAAGGGTCTAAATATATCTCTTGTAATTGGTACACATTTTATCAATGAAGAACTAAAAGACAGTTCTTAATTTGTCTGACAAGCATTAAATTACAAATTGTTTTGGTGAAAACATCATGAAGCCAAGGAGTACAGCCAAGCCATGATTTATATCAAAGGAACACAGTACTCCCTCTAGTTGAAGAATGAGATGGAAATTTTCAGATGTTGGGCCAGGCACAGTGGCTCACGCCTGTAATCCCAGCACTTTGGGAGGCCAAGGCGGGTGGATGACCTGAGGTCAGGAGTTCGAGACCAGCCTGGCCAACATGACAAAACCCCTTCTCTACTAAAAATATAAAAATTAGCTGGGCATGGGGGTGAGCACCTGTAGTTCCAGCTACTCGGGAGGCTGAGGCAGAAGAATCACTTGAACCCAGGAGGCGGAGGTTGCAGTGAGCTGAGATCACACCACTGCACTCCAGCCTGGGTGACACAGTGAGACTCCGTCTCAAAAAAAAAAGAGAAATTTTCTTATGGTATCAGAGGCTGTATTCCCACAATAAGTCGATGCTTTGGAGATTTAAGGGGAGTAGGCAAGATGGGTTTCTCAGTCTTAGATGTGAAGAAAACTTTGTCTCAGGATTGGGACAGTTGTTACAAAGTTAGACTTCTGGAAGAAAGGAGAGTTCATGTTGAAAGAGTAAGAAAGACTGGTTCATCCAGTCTCTTGGGAACAGAGAATCTGCAGGATTTTTTTTCTTTCTGTGCAAAACAATGTCCCACAGGGACATAATGTACTCAGGGTTTCAAATAACAAGAAGAAATGTGCCTATTGAGCAGATGTGGGAAGCTATAAATATTTCATCTGCTGTTGTCCCTCAGGCACCCCTGGGTTGAATGGAATATCATTGTTTCTTTTGAAGTCCTAAGTCTAGCTCAGAGACAGATGCTTGACTCTTTCCTGCTGCCTAGTCTGCTGAGCAGAGCTTCAGTCTCCACCATCAATCATCCAGTGAGGAATTTGCACTTACACAAGGAACTCTTCCTCGGAGAGATCCCCTCCTGGTGAGTTGGAGAGCCCAGTGGGAACTGCAGGAATGCTAGGCTAATTTTTGTATTTCTTTTGTAGAGATGGAGTTTCACCACGTTGTCCAGGCTGGTCTCGAACTCCTGGGCTCAAGCAATTTACTTGCCTCAGCCTCCCAAAGTGCTAGGATTGCAGACGTGTGCCACCACGCCCAGCCTGTATGTGTTTTTAATATTTTATCTGTCTGGAGCCATACCCATCTAATTTTTGTATTTTTGGTAGAGATGGCGTTTCGCCATATTGCCCAGGCTGGTCTTGAACTCCCGACCTCAAGTGATCCACCCACCTGGACCTTCCAAACTGCTGGGATTACAGGCATGAGCCACCGTACCTGGCCGATATTGAAGTTTTTAATTCCTCTGACTTTGTGTAAGATGTGTGAGGTAGGTGACCAATTTTATTTATTCCAGACAAACGTTTCCCTCTTTCTCTCTCTCTCTCTGATAGTCACTTCAATCAAATGGAACCAGGAAATGATACACAAATTTCAGAATTTCTTCTTCTGGGATTTTCACAAGAACCTGGACTGCAACCCTTCCTCTTTGGGCTGTTCCTGTCCATGTACCTGGTCACTGTGCTCGGGAACCTGCTCATCATCCTGGCCACAATCTCAGACTCCCACCTCCACACCCCCATGTACTTCTTCCTCTCCAACCTGTCCTTTGCTGACATTTGTGTTACTTCCACCACCATTCCAAAAATGCTGATGAACATCCAGACACAGAACAAAGTCATCACCTACATAGCCTGCCTCATGCAGATGTATTTTTTCATACTCTTTGCTGGATTTGAAAACTTCCTCCTGTCCGTGATGGCCTATGACCGGTTTGTGGCCATCTGTCACCCCCTGCACTACATGGTCATTATGAACCCTCACCTCTGTGGACTGCTGGTTCTAGCATCCTGGACCATGAGTGCTCTGTATTCCTTGCTACAAATCTTAATGGTAGTACGGCTGTCCTTCTGCACAGCCTTAGAAATCCCCCACTTTTTCTGTGAACTTAATCAGGTCATCCAACTTGCTTGTTCTGATAGCTTTCTTAATCACATGGTGATATATTTTACAGTTGCGCTGCTGGGTGGAGGTCCCCTGACTGGGATCCTTTACTCTTACTCTAAGATAATTTCTTCCATACATGCAATCTCATCAGCTCAGGGGAAGTACAAGGCATTTTCCACCTGTGCATCTCACCTCTCAGTTGTCTCCTTATTTTATGGTGCAATCCTAGGGGTGTACCTTAGTTCTGCTGCCACCCGCAACTCACACTCAAGTGCAACAGCCTCAGTGATGTACACTGTGGTCACCCCCATGCTGAACCCCTTTATCTATAGTCTGAGGAATAAAGACATAAAGAGGGCTCTGGGAATACATTTGTTGTGGGGAACAATGAAAGGGCAATTTTTCAAGAAGTGCCCATGATTGCAGGGCTCTAAGCTTCAGAGGTAGTAACTGTCATTCTTCAATCAGATAGTGGAAATAGAACTTGCTCCTTCTATTAATACTTATTATATTTCTGGGAGTTTCAATTTGTTGTGATTTCAACTGGTCTTGTAGAATTTAAGCAACTCCTTTTATTAAGCTTTCTGCTCTCTGATATCCAACAGTTTTTTCTCTTTGTTGTTTTCCTACTTTCTCAAGGTTATTTCCGACTTTGGATCAGAAACACTTTGGAGATTTCCATTTGTCTCATACAGGGAAGAGTTGTATGTCTCCTGTGGCATAGACTACACTTGGCAATTGGGGTAATTGATGTAAATTTATAGTGGAATATGACCTGAGACCACAATTTGTTCACTTTTGTATTCTTCAGTCCTATGTCTGTCTCTACCTTCAATGCTCCTCCTGATAATGTAGACCTGAACATACTTGTGTATTTTGCAGCTGGTCATGAGATTGTGTTGTCCTCATTAGGACATCATGTCTTTGTCAGTGCCATGTCCACAGTATCTGCCATACTCCCTGGCATAGTACGGTAAGGCAAAAATTGTTTATCAAAAATATGTTCCGAGTGCAATGCCCACTGAAAGACAAACTTGCATATGTTGATTAACTTAATATGGACTTACAGTCAGAGATGACCTTAAATATGATGGAGTAAAATTGTCAATCATACATTGAATTGCTATGGAAGACTTGTTTTTATGATGTGCATGGACTCATTGAAGTATGGAAGCTTAGTGCCCATATATAAGTTTATTTATTGGAGTGATGGATTTGGTGCCATGGTCTATAATGTTTCATGCATCCATACTTCTGTTTTTGCTTCAAAATTTTTAGTGCTCCCTACAAATACGAATCCTTCTATCCCACTAACCAAAATACCTCCTTCATTATAAAATTTTGTCGTAAACATTAAAGTGCAGGTCAGTGAACAATATTCAATGTATCATCAATTTATTCATCTCTTTTATGCTCTAAATTCTCTTAAATACTCATGATTAAAGAATGACTCACACAAAACCTTGAGCTTCTCCCCAGTCATGCCTCTGGGA